AGATGATAAGACTTGTGTTGTTTTTCAGGATTTTTAATTTTAAAAAAAATTTATTTCTTGTTTTTTTTGAGACTGTCTCGCTCTGTCGCCCAGGCTGGAGTGCAAGTGGCACAAACTCGGCTCACGCAGCCTCCGCCTTCTGGGACTTCAGGCGCGAGCCACCACGCCCAGCTAATTTTTTGTATTTTTAGTAGAGACGGGGTTTCACCATCTTAGCCATGCTGGTCTCCAACTCCTGACCTCAAGTGATCCACCTGCCTTGGCCTCCCAAAGTGCTGGGATTACAGGTGAAAGCCACCGGCCCGACCTACTGTTTTTCAGGATTCTATATAGACTGGGAGGGAAGAACGCAAATTCCGGGCGATGAGAGCTGCATAAGGGTTTTATTTTTATTCTTTTTTTTTCTTTTCTTTTCTTTTTGTTTTTTTGAGACGGAGTCTTGCTCTGTCGCCCAGGCTGGTGGGCAGTGGCGCGATCTCGGCTCACTGTAACCTCCGCCCAAGACGGGGTTTCGCCGTGTTGGCCAGGCTGATCTCGAACTCCTGACCTCAGGTGATCCTCCCGTCTCGGCCTCCCTCCCAAAGTGCTGGGATTACAGGCGTGAGCCACCGCGCCCGGCCTGTGTAACGGTTTTAGACGGGAAGGAAGCATGTTGTAGTTTTCGGTCCAGCAGTAATAGTAACAAACATAGTGCTGACAGACACTGCTAAACGCTTTATCTAATCTCCTGTAATCCTCGTAACGCCATTAGGTAGACCTATTATTACTGTACACCCATTTTATGGGTAATGAAGCCGCAGTATAGAGGGGTTAAATAACGTGTTCAAGGACGCATCGACGGGGCCAAGCAGACGGAATTGCAGCTACCTGCTTTACCACTCTAAGTCCTCAACAAACACTTCCACCTACACGTGAGAGCCAAAGCCATAGCCTCCAAGTTTTTCCACAGAGCGAAAATGTTTCGCGGAGTTTGCCTGTCTTCCTCCCCAGAGACGCAGCACAGCCGCGCCGGAAGTGCGGCGCCGTAGCTAGGAGCGGACGCCATAGGTGCATTGTGGGAAGCACTTTGCTGTCCACAGCCAGGCCGCTTGTGATGAAACTGTAACTTACAAGAAAAGGGCTGGGTTTTGAAAATAACACAGGCTCTAAAAACCCTAAGAAGCGGTGCAACTTTTGGCAGGAATCGGGGTTAGCGGGACCTCAAGGGCTCACTGCGGCTAAGTGAACGCTGACTGGTCCTCCAGCGTGAGCTAGAACAGACGTCTCTATGGTCAAGTAAACAGAGCGTGTGCTGTCTTCCCCATGTGGTGGGGTTGCGCATGATCAGTAGCTGCACCACTAGAAAGATGGCGGAGCAAGAGTGAGTGTTTGGGGCTTTGAATATCTGGAGTGATGTTATCTCTGATCTCAATTTTCTGCATCAGGCAAAGAAAAATCCCTTTGGTTCCAGAAAATCTCCTGAAAAAGAGGAAGGCTTATCAAGCCCTCAAAGCCACCCAGGCAAAGCAGGCACTTTTGGCAAAGAAGGAGGTAATGGTGGGGAACCAAGAGAAAGTAATTAGAAGATGATGATGATGGTCTGTCTTCTCTGTAGCAGAAGAAAGGAAAAGGGCTCAGGTTTAAGCGACTGGAATCATTCCTACATGATTCCTGGCGGCAGAAACGTGACAAGGTGCGTCTCAGACGACTAGAAGTGAAACCTCATGCCTTGGAATTGCCAGATAAACATTCCTTGGCCTTTGTTGTACGCATCGAAAGGTAAGGAACTGGTGTCTTTCTAATTGCATGAGGTCTGTCTGACTTCTGTTGCTGTTCATTTCAGGATTGACGGCGTGAGTTTACTGGTGCAGAGAACCATTGCAAGACTTCGCCTAAAGAAAATTTTTAGTGGTGTCTTTGTAAAAGTCACCCCCCAGAATCTAAAAATGCTGCGTATAGTGGAACCTTATGTGACCTGGGGGTAAGTAAGGTTTTCCATGTGAATTCACATTATGGTGAAAACCGTGCTTTATTTTCCTACATAGATTTCCAAATCTGAAGTCTGTCCGAGAACTCATTTTGAAACGTGGACAAGCCAAGGTCAAGAATAAGACCATCCCTCTGACAGACAATACAGTGATTGAGGAGCACCTGGGTGAGTGCTACAGCTTAGGGATCAGCTGGGGCAATAAAGGAATCTGTGCTTTTGTGTTTCTTAGGGAAGTTTGGCGTCATTTGCTTGGAAGACCTCATTCATGAAATTGCCTTCCCAGGGAAGCATTTCCAGGAGATCTCATGGTTCTTGTGCCCTTTCCACCTCTCAGTGGCCCGTCATGCTACCAAAAATAGAGTGGGCTTCCTCAAGGAGATGGGCACACCTGGCTATCGGGGTGAACGCATCAATCAGCTCATCCGTCAGCTGAACTAGACCCAGGTGAGGCAGGGCTGAAAACTGCCCTTGGGCTGACTTTTGATAGGCCATGCCTTGCCACTTTACAAGTTCTTTTTGCATTTACTAGTATTTAAGAGTAACCTTGAGATTGGGAGGAATAGAGGAGGCTGGTACAAATAGATGGAGACCTGCTGGGATCAGTGAATGCCTGATTAGGACATGGGGCTATGCATAGCCTAAGAGTTATAGGCTTAAAGATGTCGAGTAACTAAAAACTGTATTGCTGGCCGGGCGCGGTGGCTCACGCCTGTAATCCCAGCACTTTGGGAGGCCAAGGCGGGCAGACCATGAGGTCAGGAGATTGAGACCATCCTGGCCAACATGGTGAAACCCTGTCTCTACTAAAAATACAAAAATGAGCTGGGTGTGGTGGCGCGTGCCTGTAGTCCCAGCTACTCGAGAGGCTAAGGCAGGAAAATCGCTTGAACCCAGGAGGCAGAGATTGCAGTGAGCCAAGATTGCACCAGTGCACTCCAGCTGGGCGACAGAGCGAGACTCCATCTCGGAAAAAAAAAAAAAAAAACTATTGCTGCAGTCATTCAGATGGAAATGAGGAAAGAATAATATTAATAACTGATTTCAAAAAGGACTTGAAGATGTGAATCATCTATTTTGCTGAAGAAATCTTAACTCTTTGAAATTACTTTTTATTGCTGTTGTCATACTCTTAGGTGCCAAACTGCGGTAAATTTTTTATCAGTGAAGTGGAAGCATGTGTTTTGTTTTGGAAATTTTTATCAAGTATCTTCAGAGAAGATTATTTCCTGCTTTATCTTCAGAAACTGGAAAGGGTCAAAGAAAAGACAGTAGCTGGCCGGTCGTGGTGGCTCATGCCTGTAATCCCAACACTTAGGGAGGCTGAGGTGGGCAGATCACCTGAGGTTGGGAGTTCGAGACCAGCCTGACCAACATGGAGAAATGCCATCTCTACTAAAAATACAAAAATTAGCCGGGCATGGTGGCACGTGCCTGTAATCCCAGCTACTCAGGAGGCTGAGGCAGGAGAATCGCTTGAACCTGGGAGGTGGAAGTTGCAGTGAGCTGAGATCACGCCATTGCACTCCAGCCTGGGCAACAAGCGAAACTCTGTCTCAAAAAAAAAGAAAAGACAGTAGCATATGTTCATGTCAAGCACCTCTCATCACAGTCGAGTTCCAAGGAAAAATTCCAGTGTTTTCTGCATTGGGTGCTGTGTCATCTGAAATCGGCACATTCCATGGAGGAAGGAGTCCTGCTTTGTTGCATGTATCCTAGGGTTTAATGTTGGTAAATGAGTCACTCTAGCATTTGTAGAAGGCTCCCTGAGACTCCTGCAGCAGTCGACCAAGCCCAAGGACATAATTGAATCTGGAGAGTCCTGGGGCCTTGTTTTGAAAAAGACTTGAAATACACATAGGAAGAAAGGCATAAAAATAAATGTTCACTTGTCTCTGCTGTGAGTATGTGTTCCAACTTTTCAGTGATGGCTTTGAGAATTCTCAAACTTGACTGGCTCTAAGTGTATCTGGTGGCTTTTGTATCGTAACCTGAAACTGGCTTAGTACTTTTTCCTAAAAGCTCAGGATTTGAGAATGAGGACCCCTTCGCCAGGAAAACATGTATACACTCAAAATTTTGCTTGCAGTTCTAGGGTGTTTAGACCCTTCTCAGATACCTGTGCATCTTATGGGTTTTGTTTTTCTCTTTGAGACAGTCTCACCCTGTTGCCCAGGCTGGAGCGCAGTGGCATGATCTCAGCTCATTGCAGCCTCCACCTCCTGGGTTCAAGTGATTCTGCCTCAGCCCCTTGATCAGCTGGGATTACATGCATGTACCACCACACCCAGCTAATTCTTGTATTTTTAGTAGAGATGGAGACAGAGTTTCACCATGTAGGCCAGGCTAGTCTCAAACTCCTGACCTCAAGTGATCCACAAGCCTGGGCCTCCCAAAGTGCTGGGATTACAGGCATGAGCAACTGCGCCCAGCTCTTGTGTACCTTATGTGAGGAAGTCCTGCTCAATCAGGATCGGTCACGCAGGCCCTGATCTTGCTACTCTGGTTCCATGTCCTATGGAAGACCAAAGTTTACCAAGATAGATTTTTCCCTTCATAGTGGCAGATAGTGTTAACCCCTGCACCATCTGTAACTCAGAAATCCCCACCATTTCTTCCCCTGGGCTTCAGAATAGAATTGCCTGGTTTCTCTGATGATCAGCATGGTTCCTTAAAACCCAAATCAGCAAGGAATGAACAATTTTGTTTGGCATGGATGAAATTAGCACTGTTTGGCTCGTTAGGCCCCAGGCAGGCAGGCACCTTAATTTTTTCCTTGCATATTCTAGTCTTCAGAAGCATTGCCTTTTGTCCTACTGGTAGTGACATAGACCAATAACAGGGCATCTGGGGATTTTAATCCTGAAAACAGTGAGTCTGATACTGCTTGTGTTTTTCATCAGTGTCCACCCCAAGTGGGTCTTCCTGCTATTCTCTTCACTTAGTTGCCCCTCACTTGCCATCTGAGCAATTGGCAAGGATGTGCCAGGCCTAGGTTAAACTTGGAAACATGCTTGACCATTCTATTCCCTGGTCCTTTAAGATCAGTTTGGCTGCAATTTTGGCTCCTTGGACCCTCAAGCATAGCTGGTAAATCAAGTTAGAGATGTAACTGCCTTAAAACATGCCAGCTTAGGCTGGGCACGGTGGCTCACACCTGTAATCTCAACACTTCAGGAGGCTGAGGCAGGCAGATCACTTGAGGTCAGGAGTTCGAGACCAGCCTGACCAACATGGAGAAATTCTGTCCCTACTGAAAATACAAAATTAGCCGGATGTGGTGGTGCATGCCTGTAATCCCAGCTACTTGGGAGGCTGAGGCAAGAGAATTGCTTGAACCCAGGGAGGCAGAGGTTGCAGTGAGCCGAGATCACACCATTGCACTCCACCTTGGGCAACAAAAGCAAAACTCTGTCTCAAAAAAAAAAAAAAAAAAAGTGCCAGCGTATGAGGTAATTAGATTGGTTCTCTCCAGAGGTAACCTGCCAAGAAGAGATGCTATAGATGTTACTCCTATACTGTAAAACATTGTGAAATCAGATTACTTTAAAATGATGTATTACAAAGTTATGCAAAAAAGCAGTTGTGACTATGGAAGCCCAAGGCTTATATCCCAGCTCTGTCTTACACTAAATATGGGTACAGTGTTTCCACTCTGTCCATAAAATGGGAGCTAATATTCTCCAACCTGTGTGCCTGACATGATGGTTAAAGGGATTAAACAAAACAATAGTTTGTAATTTATTCTGTCAGAGCAAACTGCTGGTAAATAAAAGGGACTAAGTTGACGAAAAATAAATTTTAAAAAACCTAATAAAACAAGTTTGTAATTTATAATTGTATACAAATAAAAGATGTTACAAAAATTGCGCACTTATATGTATGTACCATGACATAACTAATTCGTTG